GGGGCCGTGGCTCCCTCGGGGGTCGCGAGCTCGGCGCAAACGAGCCCCTCTACCAAGGTCGCCTAGAGTCGCGACCCCGACATGCGGAGCCGCCCCAGGGGGGTTTCTCCCGGGTCCCTCCTGTCCCGAGGCGGCCGCTTTCTCCGGGGGCCGCGCCCCGCGCCCCAGCAAGGCCCGACCCGCGCCTGCGATTCCGCCCCCAAGGCGCTGCCGCACCGGGCCCCGGCCTCTTCCTCCGAGGATTCTCAGGAATTGCTGAGACTTGCGTGCCAGTGCGAGGCCCACAACACGCACACGCGCCCGCGCCCGCCAGACCCCGCCCCCGGCACCAAGCCCCGCCTACTGGGGGAGACCACGCCCCCAAGCGAGACCTCCCTCACCGAGCCACGCCCCACCAGGCCCCGCCGCTGCGCCAAGACTGTGCTTAGCCGAGCCCCGCCCGCCGGGCCCCGCCCCGACCCCGAGACTACTCCCGCCAGGCCCCGCCCCCGCGCCGAGCCCCGCCCAGTAGTCCCCGCCCACGCACCTGACCACGCCCACGAGCCGGCTCGAACACGCCCGCGCCGCTGACTGGCGGGTGGGGTTGTCGACACGTTCAACCCGTTCTGCTGGCTCGAGAACGAAGTAGGCCGTCTCGCTCTGGGTCTCCAGGCCCGCGACCGTCCGCCAGTCGTCCCGAGGTCAGTAGCTCCAGCGGTGCGTCAGCGTCTAGCCAGGCCTCGCCCACGCCGGCCTTGGTCGGGCTTCTTGTAGACGCGGGCCTGGCGCTATTGAGGCCGTTGCTGCGCGGGCGAGTGGCGCGCTCCCGTGGCGGGGCGGGGTCGGGCGGGGCAGGGGTCCGGGGCTATCGAGGCGGGGCCGAGGTTGCGCTGGGCAGCTGCGCCGCCGGGCGGACGTGGCGCGCCTTGAGGACGTCATCGCGGTGCACGCTCCCCTTTGGGGCTTGCCGGAAGTCCTTGCCCGGGGCGCGGGGCTGCGCCTGCGTGGTTCGTCCTCACGTGGCCGTCAAGCCCTCTAGTGCCTTAGATTCCAGCGAGCTACGCAAGCAATCCTGGCCCAGCCGAGCTTGCTTCCCCAAATCCCGTAATCCTTGACCTTATTCCCCCAAAGAAGCGGCCTCCCGGGAAGGAGCGCCCTGGCGGAGAAGACTCGAACGGCTCCCACAGCCGGGCGTTGGGGGAAAGGTGGGCGGTCTTGGTCGTGCGAGGTCGGGGAGAAAAAAAAAAGATTTTGAACATGCTTCCCGAGCTCAGGCATGAAGAACTCTTGACTGACAGAAACGGAGGGTGTGTCCAAAGTTTTGAGGACGGCCGAGCGGCGCTCCAAAACCCGTCCTCACAGCCTCGCCCCGTTCGCCTCAGCTACAACAAATCATCGTCAACCTGTTCCACCTTCTCCAGTCTGGTAGCAAAAAGGGGTGTCTCAGGTTTGCTTTATTTTATTGTTTGGGCAATTCCTTGAAACATCAGCCCTGTGGGTCCTGTTTGCAGAATCTCCGGCCTGTGAAACTGTGAGGGGATTCGGCCAAGACGTCCTCTTCCCTCTGCCTCCCACCCAGGCCACTCTTCACCTCCACCATGAGCCTGGACATCCAGAGCCTGGACATCCAGTGTGAGGAGCTGAGCGACGCTAGATGGGCCGAGCTCCTCCCTCTGCTCCAGCAGTGCCAAGTGGTCAGGTACGCTTGCTCTCGGGGTGGCCTTGGGGTGCGTGGTCCACATGACCCTGGGGTCTGCTCACAGGCTGGACGACTGTGGCCTCACGGAAGCACGGTGCAAGGACATCAGCTCTGCACTTCGAGTCAACCCTGCACTGGCAGAGCTCAACCTGCGCAGCAACGAGCTGGGCGATGTCGGCGTGCATTGCGTGCTCCAGGGCCTGCAGACCCCCTCCTGCAAGATCCAGAAGCTGAGGTGAGGCGGGGCCTGGCACTGCCTCTGGCCTGGGGAGCCCTGCTGACAGCCAGGTATGCTCCAGCCTCCAGAACTGCTGCCTGACGGGGGCCGGCTGCGGGGTCCTGTCCAGCACACTACGCACCCTGCCCACCCTGCAGGAGCTGCACCTCAGCGACAACCTCTTGGGGGATGCGGGCCTGCAGCTGCTCTGCGAAGGACTCCTGGACCCCCAGTGCCGCCTGGAAAAGCTGCAGTGAGTTTGTGTCCTGCCCCAGGGCCCATGCTCCTGTGTGGTGCTGAGCTCTGCTGTCCCCCAGGCTGGAGTATTGCAGCCTCTCGGCTGCCAGCTGCGAGCCCCTGGCCTCCGTGCTCAGGGCCAAGCCGGACTTCAAGGAGCTCACGGTTAGCAACAACGACATCAATGAGGCTGGCGTCCGTGTGCTGTGCCAGGGCCTGAAGGACTCCCCCTGCCAGCTGGAGGCGCTCAAGTAGGCACTGGGCCTTGGGGGGGTGCGGGGTGCGTGCTGCCTCACGTGTGACCCGTGTCCCCAGGCTGGAGAGCTGCGGTGTGACATCAGACAACTGCCGGGACCTGTGCGGCATTGTGGCCTCCAAGGCCTCGCTGCGGGAGCTGGCCCTGGGCAGCAACAAGCTGGGTGATGTGGGCATGGCGGAGCTGTGCCCAGGGCTGCTCCACCCCAGCTCCAGGCTCAGGACCCTGTGGTGAGTCATCTCCGCGAGGCCTCCTTCCCGGAGAGGAAAGTCTGTGGTGGTCCATGTCCTGCAGGATCTGGGAGTGTGGCATCACTGCCAAGGGCTGCGGGGATCTGTGCCGTGTCCTCAGGGCCAAGGAGAGCCTGAAGGAGCTCAGCCTGGCCGGCAACGAGCTGGGGGATGAGGGTGCCCGACTGCTGTGTGAGACCCTGCTGGAACCTGGCTGCCAGCTGGAGTCGCTGTGGTGAGTGTGGCTGTCGGGGCAGGGCCCTGTCGCTGCCAGGCGTCAGTCCTGTCTGTGTCCACAGGGTGAAGTCCTGCAGCTTCACAGCCGCCTGCTGCTCCCACTTCAGCTCAGTGCTGGCCCAGAACAGGTTTCTCCTGGAGCTACAGATAAGCAACAACAGGCTGGAGGATGCGGGCGTGCGGGAGCTGTGCCAGGGCCTGGGCCAGCCTGGCTCTGTGCTGCGGGTGCTCTGGTGAGTGTGTGAGGGACACGAGTATGCACATTCGGCACCCTGACCCCCGCCCTGCTTCACCCAGGTTGGCCGACTGCGATGTGAGTGACAGCAGCTGCAGCAGCCTCGCCGCAACCCTGTTGGCCAACCACAGCCTGCGTGAGCTGGACCTCAGCAACAACTGCCTGGGGGACGCCGGCATCCTGCAGCTGGTGGAGAGCGTCCGGCAGCCGGGCTGCCTCCTGGAGCAGCTGGTGTATGTGCACGCGCTGGGCGGGTGGTGCGGCCGGGCCCATGCCTCCCTTCTGGCCTGTGTGCAGCCTGTACGACATTTACTGGTCTGAGGAGATGGAGGACCGGCTGCAGGCCCTGGAGAAGGACAAGCCATCCCTGAGGGTCATCTCCTGAGGCTCTTCCTGCTGCTGCTCTCCCTGGACGACCGGCCTCGAGGCAACCCTGGGGCCCACCAGCCCCTGCCATGCTCTCACCCTGCATATCCTAGGTTTGAAGAGAAACGCTCAGATCCGCTTATTTCTGCCAGTATATTTTGGACACTTTATAATCATTAAAGCACTTTCTTGGCAGGAGAGGCTCTTGTCCTTCCTGGGGTCCTTGC